GGCGGATCACGAGGTCAAGGGTTTGAGACCAGCCTGACCAACATAGTGAAACCCCGTCTCTACTAAAAATACAAAAATTAGCCGGGTGTGGTGGCGTGCGCCTGTTGTCCCAGCTAGTCGGGAGGCTGAGGCAGGAGAATTGCTTGAACCCGGGAGGCAGAGGTTGCAGTGAGCCGAGATCGCACCATGGCACTCCAGCCTGGGTGTCAGAGTGAGACTCTATCTCCAAAAAAAAAAAAAAAGCTTTTTAAACTACCTCCTTGGCATGGGGCACTCCAGGTGTCGAAATCAGACGGGGAGTGGTGATTAGAGGGGAGTTCCTAAAGTATAGGGCCCAGGGGCCCAAGTATAAGGGCCACACTTTGTGTATATGATTTCTCCTTTCCTGCCATGAGTGCAGGGTCTGTACCTGGCTGTATCTCCAGCATCTATCACGACTGAAAACCCAAACGTATTTGCTGAATGGATAGTATACTGGCCTCTGCACCAGAAGACCTGGGGTCCAGGCCCAGTACTGTCGGAAACAGTTCTTCATACTTTATTACCTCGTTTAAACTTTTCTTAGCCATTATATTGATAAAAATTCCAAGAGGTGAAGTGACTCTCCCAAGGTCGCAAAGCTAGAAGAGGTAGAGGCTGGAACTGCACCCCGCCATCGGTCCTCCTCTCTTACTCATTTTTTTTTTTCCCCTCACTGTGCTGGGGTGGAGAACCGGGACCGGCACCTTCGAGAGGCCAGGCCTCTGCTGCAGCCCCTCTTCTCCAGCTCCGCTCGGCACTCAGCCTCCCCGCGCCGCTGGGTCAGGCGCCCAGCTCCGCCGAAACCCTCCCCTCCCGCCGCGCTCCCTCCGCGCTCCCTCCGCGCTCCCTCCGCGCTCCCTCCGCGCTCCCTCCGCGCTCCCTCCGCGCTCCCTCCGCGCTCCCTCCGCGCTCCCTCCGCGCTCCCGAGGCCCCGCCCCTCCCCTCGGGCCAACGTCACGTGCCGCCCCATCCCCCTGCGCCTGCGCACTGCTTATTTCCCGCTGTCAGGATGAGGAGGCGGAGGTCGGCGGTCGGGTCCGTCTCTGCCCGCGGCTGTGGCGGCGCCGGCGGATCCAGCCTTAGCGGTTTCTCTCTGGGCGGCGGCGGCGGCGGCTCGGTTGACGCCTCCTCCGCCAGCTGAGCCCGCGGGAGCCCAGGACGCCGCTTCCCCGCCCATCCCCGCTCCCCGAGGCCGGCCGCCTGGTCATGGCGCAGCCGGGCCCGGCTTCCCAGCCTGACGGTGAGGCGCCCACCATGGCAGGCGCGGCGGGCTTGTAAAGGAAAATAATTTGTAATTAATACAGATTGCTTACAGATTTCAACGTATAAATGAACAGTGTGACTGCATAAAAGAAGAACATCCCTAGGAGGTGGTATTACACCGTTTACAACTTCTGCTCATGTGACTCATGAATCTCCTCTATTAAACACCTGTAATCATGGGGAAATCCAGCTAGGCCTTGGAACCAGGCAGGTCAGTGTTTGAATCCAGCTCTGCTACTTACTATTACTTGTTAACTAGTGTTTTTTTCCCCCAGTTTCTCTTCAGCAACGGGTAGCAGAATTGGAAAAAATTAATGCAGAATTTTTACGTGCACAACAGCAGCTTGAACAAGAATTTAATCAAAAGAGAGCAAAATTTAAGGAGTTATATTTGGCTAAAGAGGGTAAGTTCATAAGTCTCGCACCAACTTCAATGATTAATGGACTATCTTTTACTTTTCTCTCCAGAGGATCTGAAGAGGCAAAATGCAGTATTACAAGCTGCACAAGATGATTTGGGACACCTTCGAACCCAGCTGTGGGAAGCTCAAGCAGAGATGGAGAATATTAAGGCGATTGCCACAGTCTCTGAGAACACCAAGCAAGAAGCTATAGATGAAGTGAAAAGACAGTGGAGAGAAGAAGTTGCTTCACTTCAGGCTGTTATGAAAGGTAAAGACAGAGAAAGATCAATTTTGTGATTTTTAGATGTGAAATATGTGGTGATGTTTTGTAGAAACAGTTCGTGACTATGAGCACCAGTTCCACCTTAGGCTGGAGCAGGAGCGAACACAGTGGGCACAGTATAGAGAATCCGCAGAGAGGGAAATAGCTGATTTAAGAAGAAGGCTGTCTGAAGGTCAAGAGGAGGAAAATTTAGAAAATGAAATGAAAAAGGTATGAAGGAATGTGTTCATTTGTAGAAATATAAGTCGTAGCATTTAATTCTTTTTAACCATAGGCCCAAGAGGATGCTGAGAAACTTCGGTCCGTTGTGATGCCAATGGAAAAGGAAATTGCAGCTTTGAAGGATAAACTGACAGAGGCTGAAGACAAAATTAAAGAGCTGGAGGCCTCAAAGGTTATGAAACATTGTAATCCATTTGCTTGAAATTTCAGTTTAATGGAATTGCATCTTCTTTCAGGTTAAAGAACTGAATCATTATCTGGAAGCTGAGAAATCTTGTAGGACTGATCTAGAGATGTATGTAGCTGTTTTGAATACTCAGAAATCTGTTCTACAGGAAGATGCTGAGAAACTGCGGAAAGAATTGCATGAAGGTAAATATACTGTATATTTTTATCTTTGTCTCTTTTGATTTGTGGTGGGGGGGTTCCTAAACAGTTTGCCATCTCTTGGAGCAAGAGCGACAACAACACAACCAGTTAAAACATACGTGGCAGAAGGCCAATGACCAGTTTCTGGAATCTCAGCGTTTACTGATGAGAGACATGCAGCGAATGGAGATTGTGCTAACTTCAGAACAGCTCCGACAAGTTGAAGAACTGAAGAAGAAAGATCAGGTGAATAGAAGTTTTTAGGACTGATTTGCTTTGGGTCATATATATGTTTTTTTCTTCCTTTTAGGAGGATGATGAACAACAAAGACTCAATAAGAGAAAGGATCACAAAAAAGCAGATGTTGAGGAAGAAATAAAAATACCAGTAGTGTGTGCTTTAACTCAAGAAGAATCTTCAGCCCAGTTATCAAATGAAGAGGTATAGTGAGTCTATAATTAAAGTCATTAAATAATGTTCATTATGGAAAATTTGGGAAGTATAGAAAACACCATTCAAAATAAAAATAACTGATAGATCATCCTACCCAGAGGTAACAACTAATATTTTGGTATGTATCTCTTTCTTCCTTTCCTTATTTTCCTAACTTGGCCATATGTATTTTCACATTTCAGGAGCATTTAGACAGCACCCGTGGCTCAGTTCATTCCTTAGATGCAGGCTTGCTGTTGCCATCTGGAGATCCTTTCAGTAAATCGGACAATGACATGTTTAAAGATGGACTCAGGAGAGCACAGTCTACAGACAGCTTGGGAACCTCGGGCTCATTGCAATCCAAAGCTTTAGGCTATAACTACAAAGCAAAATCTGCTGGAAACCTGGACGAGTCAGATTTTGGACCACTGGTAGGAGCAGATTCAGTGTCTGAGAACTTTGATACTGCATCCCTTGGGTCACTCCAGATGCCAAGTGGGTTTATGTTAACCAAAGATCAGGAAAGAGCAATCAAGGCGATGACACCAGAACAAGAAGAGACAGCGTCCCTCCTCTCCAGCGTTACCCAGGGCATGGAGAGTGCCTATGTGTCCCCTAGTGGTTATCGTTTAGTTAGTGAAACAGAATGGAATCTCTTGCAGAAAGAGGTGAGTTACCTTTCTCACGTTTTTCCTCTTGCGCCTGATAAGAGGTAATTTTGGTGCCCTTCAGGTACATAATGCTGGAAATAAACTTGGTAGACGTTGTGATATGTGTTCCAATTACGAAAAACAGTTACAAGGAATTCAGATTCAGGAGGCTGAAACGAGAGACCAGGTGAGTTTCTTCTGGATGCGCCAAATTGGATAGGTTTTTCTAATTGACTTTTAAAATGATACAGGTGAAAAAACTACAGCTGATGCTAAGGCAAGCTAATGACCAGTTAGAGAAGACAATGAAAGATAAGCAGGAGCTGGAAGACTTCATAAAGCAAAGCAGCGAAGATTCGAGTCACCAGGTAAGGGAGGGTTTATAGACTGTGGCCCATGAAACTATGTTTCTATACATGTGTTTTTTTAAAGATCTCTGCACTCGTCCTAAGAGCCCAGGCCTCCGAGATCTTACTTGAAGAGTTACAGCAGGGGCTTTCCCAGGCAAAGAGGGATGTTCAGGAACAGATGGTAAGTTTACATTTTAAGTAAATGACAACTATCTGGCTGTGATTAGTATCTACTTCTATTTTAGGCGGTGCTGATGCAGTCACGGGAACAGGTTTCAGAAGAGCTGGTGAGGTTACAGAAAGATAATGACAGTCTCCAGGGAAAGCACAGCCTGCATGTGTCATTACAGCAAGCAGAAGACTTCATCCTCCCAGACACTACAGAGGTAACTTACTTTCCACATGATCAAAAATGTCAAAACCCAATAATCATTTGTTTCTTGAATCCAGGCACTGCGGGAGTTGGTATTAAAATACCGTGAGGACATCATTAATGTGCGGACAGCAGCAGACCACGTAGAAGAAAAGCTGAAGGCTGAGATACTTTTCCTAAAAGAGCAGATCCAAGCAGAACAGTGTTTAAAAGAAAATCTTGAAGAAACTCTGCAACTAGAAATAGAAAACTGCAAGGAGGAAATAGGTGAAGATAAAAGTGATGTAGTTTAGAATTAGAATGCTAATACATCTCATTTTTTTCCTTCTAGCTTCTATTTCTAGCCTAAAAGCTGAATTAGAAAGAATAAAAGTGGAAAAAGGACAGGTAAGTCGTGAGTTTCAAATTAATTCTATCAGTCTGTGAGTTTCAGCTTTTTCCTTTTTCACAGTTGGAGTCCACATTAAGAGAGAAGTCTCAACAGCTTGAGAGTCTTCAGGAAATAAAGATCAGTTTGGAAGAGCAGTTAAAGAAAGAGACTGCTGCTAAGGTAGTGTTTTCATTAGTCATTTAATTTTAAAAATTAATCTTCATTCAAAACTTGTATTTTTTAGGCTACCGTTGAACAACTAATGTTTGAAGAGAAGAATAAAGCTCAGAGATTACAGACAGAATTAGATGTCAGTGAGCAAGTCCAGAGGGATTTTGTAAAGCTTTCACAGACCCTTCAGGTGAGGCATTTGGGGAACCACATACAGAGCACCACCTGTAGTTATCTCACCATTGTTTCTCCAGGTGCAGTTAGAGCGGATCCGGCAAGCTGACTCCTTGGAGAGAATCCGGGCAATTCTGAATGATACTAAACTGACAGACATTAACCAGCTTCCTGAGACATGACACCCTCATGGCAGGATTCTAGCCTGCACTTTGGGTTTTTAACTCATCTTTAGAGCAACAGTAATTATTATTTAACTCTTAACTGAAGAAAGAGAAGTCACAACAAAAGGAAGACTGGAGAAATGCTTACTTCTAGAGGGAGAAGACTGTGCGGCACAGGAAACAGCAAACAGTGGGGTGATCTGCAGCCCAGAGACCTTCAAATGCGAACACTATAAACTCCAGGCTTGATTCCAACAGGCGTGGGATCAGATTTGGTGATGGAAAAAGCGCTGTTTCCTTGCCTGCTTTCTCCAAGACAGATTTTCGGAACACATTTCCCTACCCTAAAGCGACATCCCAGTAGTGTTTGGAATTTTCTGTTCATAGATATTGGAAGAGAGAATTTGCTTTATCTGTTGTCTAGAGCTCATCAGTAACAGTATTCAGTTAGCAGACAGAAGTGTAGTATGCTGTATGAATATTTTATATTAAAATATGAAGGTTTGAGAGCAGGCCATTGGCTACTGACTGTATTTTGTTTTCCTTTTACCATTTTATCTTATCTTGCTTTGGAGGACCTTAAATGCTACTGAAACTTACCTGAGAACCATAGGACTGTGGCAAACAAAACCAATTCATGAAGTGAATTAATGATGAGGATCTGAAAACTTGGCTGGGGCTATATATACTGGAAGTTGAAGGTTAAAGGAAAAGCACAAGAAACTTTGGAAGCACTTTTTCTGCATACTTAGATGATCTTCATGGGCCCACAGGGTACCAGGATAAAGCCGAACTGGTACCATCTACTCTTTTGAAGTGTTTTAGTCTAGTTATTGGATCAGTGAAAAACATTAGTATACGTTTTTAAATAGGCTAATTTTTCAACTTGGATCATTAGGCTTACGTACTACTTGTTTCAAATGTGTCAAATACAAAAATGGTAACTAGGTTGACAGATACTTTGTATTTTTCTTTTGAATTCAGACCTGGAATGTAAGTAAGTGACAATGCTTATGGAAAGCCAGTTAGTTAGAATTGGAAATCTGTCTTGTCATTTTACAAGCATTAGATTCCTTTCCTGTGTGAAGAAAGCCTCAGTGAAACAGGTCTTTGCCATAACTTTATGAAGTGCTACAGAAAGCACAAAGAATTGATTCATGTTCATCAATACCTGCTGAGAGTACTGTCCCAGGAATATCCAGTGGATGGATTCATCATCCAGGAGGTTCAAAAGTAAGATGGTTTTCAAATCATTTTTGAGACTGGTTGCATAACAGCAGGGTACCTGAAAGAGCCTTCTGGGAGTTAGTGAACTAGGTAGATTGTTTTGTTCACATAACGCCACCATCAACTTAAAGTGAATTGTCTTTGTTATAAATGAGGTCACTATGGACTTACCCTAAAGATCTTCTGTACTTCTGTCTTCCATAGGACAAATGATAAGTACTACATACCTCATCTCTTGGGTTATTATTGTAGTCTTGCATTCATGGTTATGAATTTAAAAATAAATACCAATTATGGAAATAGTACTAAAGGCTTGCCGCACATGAAACATTATTTTAATTGGTTTAAAGTCCCTTTATAAAGAGTGCTACATGGTTTAGATAAAGGAAACATATAACTATTGAGTTACAGGGGATTTTATTAATTATAAAATGCAATCAATTTAAATTACGTAGGTTTAAGACTAGTCCCTTGGATAAGCCCCAAGCGAATTTGTCTTCAGATTATTAAAATTAGTGCTGTAAATCAGGGTGGGCAATTCACAGCCTTTCTGAACTGACTGAACTAGAGCTTGCAGTGAAGTGTTCTGCTGAGACTGAGCACCTTACAGATATTTTTCTCCAGAAGATGGTGCTGGGTAATAAAATCATCACAATTAGGGAATGGTTAGTGGTCTCTACTGTGGCAAATGCCAACTGTTGGAATTCACTTTATTGTAGAAAAACCCAAACTGAGACTCTTAAGTTTTGTTTAGCAATGTGTTTCTGGTATGAAACAAACTACTGTGTCACTGTCCAGGTAGGAAACAATTCTTTCAACTGGGTTTTCAGCATAAATGGGAACTGATGTAGAAGGCAGGATTTAGCCCTTCTAGGCAAAAGAAAAGCTCAGTTGGGTTTCACGAGTGTTCCTGTGCTTATATTCAGTCTGTGCCTACATGTTCTCATGCATGTCTAACCTGATTTACCTCTTACCTGTAACCTACCTTATCATGTGGCTTTTAATTGACAGTCACTCAGCCATTTCTAAGCAGATATAGTAGTACCTTTCAGAACTCACATTGGCAAGTGTAAAAAGATGACTTAAGGTGAAGTGAGGACAAAATCACATTCTGCATACTAACCTATTTTTTTCTCCCTTTAAGGTGCTAAACTTGCACCTCATGTCCACTCAGTAACAAGTATTGGGACGTAGAGCACAGCCTCACTCAGCTCTGAAAGGTAATACAGCTTGTGAGGAAGTGAGCCAGCAGTGGCCTTTGCAATTGTGGATCTTGAGCTCTGCTCTCAGCAGATTTCAGGTGTAACCATTTGTTAACTGTACTGAAGGTGTGTCCTCAAGAAGAAAGTGTTCAAATTAAAAAAGCTGCTGCCAAGTACACTGTGTGGTCTTCTCCTTTGAATCCTAGGGTTCTATCCCTCTTCAGAGTCATGTTTCTGGTGCTGCTACTTTAAAACACAGCTCACAAGAATAACTAACTTGCTCAAATATGGAGAAAACTCAATAGGGTTCAGGGAGGTTCTGGCAGTGTGCAGTGTGAAATAATCCTGAGTCCTTGCTGAACACAACTGTAGGCTTGAGTTATAAAGCACATTCCAAATTTTAAATAAAAGCATTTACTCAATTATTATAAAACAACATATTTAAAAAGATGAACCACACCAAAGGTCATCAAAACACCTTTTTATAAATTAGATAATTCTACCTGTTTTACAATATGGGTTTAAGCCTTCAATGGTGTTCAGTTCAGGTGTGAGTCAGCTCCTGGTGGTGTCAGAAGTTTACATGATTGCGGATATCATTGATTTGCTTCACCATTTCCCTTATATGTTCACCCCTGTAAAATTGTAAAGTCACTCACTTTTGGAATTATAATAAACCATTTATATGGATTCTTAAGAATTTAAACTGGTAATGTTGAAACATCTAAGAACTGCTTT